CTATGAACATTAGAGTACACATTTTTGTGTTGACATATATTCAGTTCTCCTGGGTATGTACCTATGAGTGGAATTGCTCAGTCATGTGGTAATTTTGTTTAACTTTTTGAGGAACTGCCAAACTCTTTTCCAACGTGGCTGCACTATTTTACATTCATCCTCACCAACAATTATTATGATAGCCATCCTAGTGAGTGTGAAATGACGTCTCACCACGGGTCTGATTTCCATTTCCCTAAGGATATTCAACATTTCTTAATGTGCATATTAGCCATTTATATATCTTCTTTGGACACATATCTATTCAAATCTTTTGCTCATTTTAATTTTGTGTTTTCTACTCCCTCCATTTTGCAGATGAAGCCCATTTTTAGACAGGAATACTGTATTTGTCTTTTTATTGCTGAGTTATAAGAGTTCTTAGGCCAGGCGCGGTGGCTGACGCCTGTAATCCCAACATTGGGAGGCTGAGGCGGGCGGATCACTTGGGGTCAGAAGTTTGAGGCTAGCCTGGCCGACATGGTGAAACCCCGTCTCAACTAAAAATACAAAAAACAGCCGAGCGTGGTGTGGCGCGTGCCTGTAATCCCAGCTACTCCGGAGGCTGAGGCAGAAGAATCGCTTGAACCTGGGAAGTGGAGGTTGCAGTGAGCCGAGATCACGCCATTGCACTCCAGCCTGGGCGACAGAGTGAGACTCCATCTCAAAAAAAAAAAAAAAAAGTTCTTTATATATTCCGGATACTGGTCTTTTAGGCACACAGGTTATCCTGTATATTAAATAATAGTGGCTGTGCCAGCGGCTTGTTAAACTGTAAGATGTGACGCAAAATAAATGAAGGCGATGACAGTGAAAGGGGAGAGATACGAGGTTCCACAGCTGGAGGGTGAACGCCCCCTACACCTCCTGGGCTTAATCGTAACCGGAGCGGGGTACCCTCAATTTCCCCAGCCCACAGGCCCCGCCCCCCCCCCCGCCCTTTGACCTGCGCCGCTTCCGGTTGAAGACGTGGCTTGGGGCCGCCATCTTGGCAAGAGGCGAAGCGGCAGCGGTTCCTGTCAAGGGGGCAGCAGGTCCAGAGCTGCTGGTGCTCCCGTTCCCCAGACCCTACCCCTATCCCCAGTGGAGCCGGAGTGCGGGCGCGCCCCACCACCGCCCTCACCATGGTAAGATCCGAGCCAGGACCCGAACTCCTGGGTTAGTACTTACTTATGCATATGTTCCTGGCAGGTGCTGTTGGCAGCAGCGGTCTGCACAAAAGCAGGAAAGGCTATTGTTTCTCGACAGTTTGTGGAAATGACCCGAACTCGGATTGAGGGCTTATTAGCAGCTTTTCCAAAGCTCATGAACACTGGAAAACAACATACGTTTGTTGAAACAGAGAGTGTAAGATATGTCTACCAGCCTATGGAGAAACTGTATATGGTACTGATCACTACCAAAAACAGCAACATTTTAGAAGATTTGGAGACCCTAAGGCTCTTCTCAAGAGTGGTAAGAGTACTGCTATAATACTGGGTTCCACTAATCTTTCTTTTTTATTGGTGTCCACGCTTAGATCCCTGAATATTGCCGAGCCTTAGAAGAGAATGAAATATCTGAGCACTGTTTTGATTTGATTTTTGCTTTTGATGAAATTGTCGCACTGGGATACCGGGAGAATGTTAACTTGGCACAGATCAGAACCTTCACAGAAATGGATTCTCATGAGGAGAAGGTGTTCAGAGCCGTCAGAGAGGTAAATAGGATCTTCTCTGGGACTACCTGTTTAAAGCTACATTAATGTATGTCTTTTTCTGTAGACTCAAGAACGTGAAGCTAAGGCTGAGATGCGTCGTAAAGCAAAGGAATTACAACAGGCCCGAAGAGATGCAGAGAGACAGGGCAAAAAAGCACCAGGATTTGGCGGATTTGGCAGCTCTGCAGTATCTGGAGGCAGCACAGCTGCCATGATCACAGAGACCATCATTGAAACTGATAAACCAAAAGTGGCACCTGCACCAGCCAGGTATAATCCAGTGTACTTTAGAATACCAGGTGTTGGGTAATGAATTTCAAATTCTTCCACTTAGGCCTTCAGGCCCCAGCAAGGCTTTAAAACTTGGAGCCAAAGGAAAGGAAGTAGATAACTTTGTGGACAAATTAAAATCTGAAGGTGAAACCATCATGTCCTCTAGTATGGGCAAGCGTACTTCTGAAGCAACCAAAATGCATGCTCCACCCATTAATATGGAAAGGTAAGTAGGAACTTTGAGTAAGAATTCAAGCTTTCTGAACAAATGTATTACTTTCTCTTTATAGTGTACATATGAAGATTGAAGAAAAGATAACATTAACCTGTGGACGAGACGGAGGATTACAGAATATGGAGTTGCATGGCATGATCATGCTTAGGATCTCAGATGACAAGTATGGCCGAATTCGTCTTCATGTGGAAAATGAAGATAAGAAAGGGGTGCAGCTACAGGTGTGTAGAAGCTTTTGATAGGGAGTATTAACCCTCAGGAGTTTTCCTTTCCCTCTCATTCTAGACCCATCCAAATGTGGATAAAAAACTTTTCACTGCAGAGTCTCTAATTGGCCTGAAGAATCCAGAGAAGTCATTTCCAGTCAACAGTGACGTAGGGGTGCTAAAGTGGAGACTACAAACCACAGAGGAATCTTTTATTCCACTGACAAGTAAGTGCCTCTGGCCAGTCCCACTAAGCTAGATTCTAGTATGACTGCTTTGCTTTCTCCTCAGTTAATTGCTGGCCCTCGGAGAGTGGAAATGGCTGTGATGTCAACATAGAATATGAGCTACAAGAAGATAATTTAGAACTGAATGATGTGGTTATCACCATCCCACTCCCGTAAGTGCTGTCCCTGTGTCCTCTACGGTGGAAGCTACCTTGACCAGAATGTTTCTCACAACAGGTCTGGTGTCGGCGCGCCTGTTATCGGTGAGATCGATGGGGAGTATCGACATGACAGTCGACGAAATACCCTGGAGTGGTGCCTGCCTGTGATTGATGCCAAAAATAAGAGTGGCAGCCTGGAGTTTAGCATTGCTGGGCAGCCCAATGACTTCTTCCCTGTTCAAGTTTCCTTTGTCTCCAAGAAAAATTACTGTAACATACAGGTACTCCATTTTAGTTGAGAACATATATAGGGTGCTTTACCTTACTCTTTGTTTATTTTCCTAGGTTACCAAAGTGACCCAGGTAGATGGAAACAGCCCCGTCAGGTTTTCCACAGAGACCACTTTCCTAGTGGATAAGTATGAAATTCTGTAATACCAAGAAGAGGGAGCTGAAAAGGAAAATTTTCAGATTAATAAAGAAGACGCCAATGATGGCTGAAGAGTTTTTCCCAGATTTACAAGCCACTGGAGACCCCTTTTTTCTGATACAATGCACGATTCTCTGCGCGCAAGGACCCTCGACTCACCCCCATGTTTCAGTGTCACAGAGACATTCTTTGATAAGGAAATGGCACAAACATAAAGGGAAAGGCTGCTAATTTTCTTTGGCAGATTGTATTGGCCAGCAGGAAAGCAAGCTCTCCAGAGAATGCCCCCAGTTAAATACCTCCTCTACCTTTACCTAAGTTGCTCCTTTATTTTTATTTTATTATTATTATTATTATTATTATTATTTTTTGAGATGGAGTCTCACTTTGTAACCCAGGCTGGAATGCAATGGCATGATCTCAGCTCACTGCAACCTCCGCCTCCTGGGTTCAAGCAAGTCTCCTGCCTCAGCCTCCGAGTAGCTGGGACTACAGGTGCACGCCACCACGCCTGGCTAATTTTTTGTATTTTAGTAGAGACGGGGTTTCACCGTGTTGCCCAGGCTGGTCGCGAACTCCTGAGCTCAGGCAATCCGCCCACCTCAGCCTCCCAAAGTGTTGGGATTACAGGCATGAGCCACCATGCCCAGCTGCTCCTTTATTTTAATCCCTAAATATAATCCCTAAATATAGTTATATTTCATACTTAGTTTGTTTTTAAAAAGTTTTCTCTGTAGAAAATTTTAATCATTCATACCCTTTACCTTTAGGTTTTTCTTTCTATACATTCAGTCAGGCACTGGGATCATCTGTTTACAGGCATTATATTTATTTGGCACTCCTGGAACAAGTATATCTAACCCATTCTTGATTTTTGGACTATTCAGGTGAACTATTTGAGGGGTATGGGGTCTAGAAGTTAAAAGATACGCATGTCTTCTGTTCTTTTCCCGTATCAATTCATTCCTTCATCTCTTTGCCAAGTTGTTTTCCTTTCAGGGCCTGTCCTTCCAGTTTAGAACAGTACCATGAATCCCACTTGTGTCAATATTAAAGATAGCTGAGAAGCACCTTTCAAATGGCACAGTCCCTCTTCAAGATGTCTAAAAGAATGGTTATGTCTGTCCAGTTAGGGATTTCACATCCACATGTAATCATGTCTGCTGCTGTTGCTACCCAAATTTTCATTTCTCCACATTTTGGGTACTTAAGCTAAAACGTAATGGCCACAGTCTGTAATCCATTCACATTCCTCAGTTTCACCACCTCCCTCTTCCAGACTGCACTCTCTGTCATCAGTCCCCTCCTTTCTAACAGAAATGGGGTTATGATTTTGAAGGCTGTGGGTTCAGGGAGTCTTTGCCAATCCTGTTGGCCCTAAACTATCAAGGAGGCTCCATTTCACCATTTGATTTTTTGCATTTCAGGAGGCAACTGATTGTTTCGATATGTACATATTACTCACGTATACCCCATTTCCTTCCAGTCAGCCCAACATTTTCCACCAGTCTGTCCCCATCTCTGAAATCCTTCCTTCTCTTTCCCCCTAAGTCTTTTGAGTGTCATCATGTACTGGTGGTTTCTCGGTTCCATCTCATCCATTTCCTTTTCAATGGAGACTACAGCGTCAGCCAGCTCAGCCTTGGCTTTTAACTCAATATTCCAGTCCATAGGGGTGGTTAAAAGTTGCTGCAAGGCTGCAGGCACTGGCAGTGGGAAGAGGCAGACGACTAGATGACTTCTGCACTTTTAGCTGGTTGAAAAGTACCACTCCCACTCTGAACATCTGGCCGTCCCTGCAAAGAGTGTACTGTGCTTGAAGCAGAGCACTCACACATAAATGGCTGTGTGTGGAATTGCTTGCCAAAGAAGTTTCTAGCCTTTCCCTTTCCCCTAACTGCATCAGGGAAGAATTCTTATCTCTAGCTTGGTTTCCACATGAGGTTTTTCTGAGAAGGGCTTGGGACAAGAAGTCTGTCATGTTAGTTAAGCAGGCAAGAAATCCTACTAATCCAGTTTTGTTTGAAAGTTGTTTGTCCGTATGATTTTTTAAAAGTCAAGTTTAATTTCAAAAAACCTTTTTTTTCTGAGATTACTTTTGGGGTAATATTTAAAATGAGAGACATTTTGTAACCCTGTAAAATACATAGGGAATATAACATTCCAGTGTATACAAAGAAGGCAAATTCTTTAATCAAATAAAGCGCATTATAAAATGAGATGTTTATTGGATTATTGACTCACTTTGGTGTCTGCTTGTTGATTCAGGATGCTGTAATGGGACCTAACATTAAAAATTAATGACATGTTTTTTTTAAGAGAAAGTAATCTGTGAGAGTATTCATTGCCTTTTTCC